TTTTAAAAATAAAAAATGAGTGAATATCTAGATAGCCAGGATTAGAGAAGTGTCACAGTCAGAAAGCCTGAAGCCTAAAGAAGACCAAGGAACCAGGGGCTTTATCCTCAGATACATGAAAGCCTGAAATTCTGTCCACAAGTATTTATAGAGGGCCCGTAATGTTCTTGGTACTGGGCTAGGAACTCCCCAGATTCAGTTAAGAACAAAGTCATTACCTGGCCTCAGATGCAAGGCAGGGGCTGGGGGGTGTGAGTGGCAGGGAGGCAGCGTGATCAATACAAACACTTTTCTTAGCCTGAGCTGCCCTGACATGGTCTGACGGCTCACAAGGTGGTGAGTGCAGCCGGGCTGCAGTGTTCAAGGAGGGCGCCGGCTGGCCGCCCACCTGTCAGAGGCTGCGCCAGAAGGATGCGGAAGAAGAGATTTCTGCCTTGGCTGAGGTCACTTCCCACCCCCAGATTCCCTGCCCACACAACCCTGCAATTTTCTGACGCTGACGACTCGGATCCTATTATTTCCCGATTTTCAAGGTCCCATGATGCTGACAGCCCCAAATGCTAAGTCGTCAGTCCGCCCACGCCCTGGACCCGAAAGCAATAAAGGCGAGGTCAGCAAGGGTCCTACCACCCACTGCCTCGAAAGGCCTCTGGGGGTGGTCGGCGCGCCCCTCCCCACCTCGCGGGGGCCGTGTGGGCGTCGCTCGGTCGTTGGGGTGCCGGGGACGTCGTGATGAGAACGGCGTCCCAGAGACGGCGGTGACAGAGCCGGGACACGTGACAGTCACAGGGTCACATTCTGCGGTCCACGAGTTTGGGACCGGGCTGGTCACGTGACGCGGTGGGGGCACCATGGGGTGATGTGAGATGCGGGTGTCTCGGATTACGTACAAATGACGTATTCCTACCCCTTTTGGCAACCAGATTTCCGTTGGAAGATGCAACGGTTCCGGTGACGGTAGCAAGTTCTCGCGTCCAGGCATCTCCGCTTCCGCTCGGGGCGCAACAACTTCCGACTCCACCTTCCCAGCCTCGGGCAAGGAAGAGACGCGACCATGTGCGCATGCCCCGAATTTATCACGGAGGGGCGGGGCTGAGGCTGCGGGAGCTGGAGCGGGGAAGAAAAGGGAATTCCAACCTGTGGAACCTTGGGGGGTCCCCGGGGTCGGCGCCTTCCCATTGACTGTGGGCGGTGCAAGGGACGGAGCCTCTGGCGGCTCGTGGGGGTGTTGGGGTCCGCAGGGGGAGGGAGGGGAGTGTCAGAGTGTGAGCGGGGTACGGGAATTCCAAATTTGAGGGCCTCCCGGCTCTGGCGCCGGGGAGGGAGAGCTCAGGCCGCCATGCGGGACAGGACCCACGAGCTGAGACAGGTGAGACGCCAGGGCAGCGGGGATGGGGACGGAACGGTGGTGCCAATGACTCCGGGCCTGGCAGGGGGATGACAGCTCGGACGAAGAGGACAAGGAGCGGGTCGCGCTGGTGGTGCACCCGGGCACGGCACGGCTGGGGAGCCCGGACGAGGAGTTCTTCCACAAGGTAAGGGGCTGGGGTCTCCGCCTGGATTCGCGTCTCTTTCAGCCCTCTCGGTCACCCTCCCCAGGTCCGGACAATTCGGCAGACTATTGTCAAACTGGGGAATAAAGTCCAGGAGTTGGAGAAACAGCAGGTCACCATCCTGGCCACGCCCCTTCCCGAGGAGAGTGAGTGAAACCCCGGCTGCAGGGCGCATGCTCCGCCCCAGGGATTGTGGGGGTTGTAGTTCCACGCAGGTGGTGGCCAGAGTGGTTTGTTGAGGTGGGGGCTGCTGTTTGGGAGTCTTGGCCTTCTCTTATTCAGGCATGAAGCAGGAGCTGCAGAACCTGCGCGATGAGATCAAACAGCTGGGGAGGGAGATCCGCCTGCAGCTGAAGGGTGAGCTCCTGGGACCTCAGACAGATCCTTCCAGTACCCCCAATACCCCTGTGTCTTCCCACAGCCATAGAGCCCCAGAAGGAGGAAGCTGATGAGAACTATAACTCCGTCAACACAAGAATGAGAAAAACCCAGGTGGGTTTTTTTTCTCAGAAATGAGGACATTTAGGGGCACTCAGCCTATATTCTTCATCTTTAGCATGGGGTCCTGTCCCAGCAATTCGTGGAGCTCATCAACAAGTGCAATTCAATGCAGTCCGAATACCGGGAGAAGAACGTGGAGCGGATTCGGAGGCAGCTGAAGATCAGTGAGTTGTGCATGCCCAGCCTGGCCCGCAGGCCCAACCCTGAGCCTGGCCTTTTCCTTCACAGCCAATGCTGGGATGGTGTCTGATGAGGAGTTGGAGCAGATGCTGGACAGTGGGCAAAGCGAGGTGTTTGTGTCCAATGTGAGTGGCCACAGCCAGCCCCTCTCTGCTGTGAACAGTTGCCCCACTCCTGTCCACCCCCCAGATCCTGAAGGACACGCAGGTGACTCGACAGGCCTTAAATGAGATCTCGGCCCGGCACAGTGAGATCCAGCAGCTTGAACGCAGTATTCGTGAGCTGCACGACATATTCACTTTTCTGGCTACCGAAGTGGAGATGCAGGTGGGTGCCCCGCGCAGCCCCAGACGTGAGACTACCTCCCTGAACCACCCCATCCTCTGAGCAGGGGGAGATGATCAATCGGATTGAGAAGAACATCCTGAGCTCAGCGGACTACGTGGAACGTGGGCAGGAGCACGTCAAGACGGCCCTGGAGAACCAGAAGAAGGCGAGGAAGGTGAGCCTCCCAGGCCCGGCCACTGCCCCAGGTGTGACTTCCCTGACCCCCTCCTCTCCCACAGAAGAAAGTCTTGATTGCCATCTGTGTGTCCATCACCGTCGTCCTCCTAGCAGTCATCATTGGCGTCACAGTGGTTGGATAATGTCGCACATTGTTGGTGAGATGTTGTGGGCTGCCCCCTGGCCTGCCCTCAGACCCTGTTCTCCCTCCTTTCCTTACAGGCACTAGGAGCACCAGGAACCCAGGGCCTGGCCTTCTCTCCCAGCAGCCTGGGGGGCAGGGCAGAGCCTCCAGTCGGACCCCTTCCTCACACTGGCCCCTATGCAGAAGGGCAGACAGTTCTTCTGGGGTTGGCAGCTGCTCATTCATGATGGCCTCCTCCTTCAGGCCTCAATGCCTGGGGGAGGCCTGCACTGTCCTGATTGGCCGGGACACACGGTTTTGTAAAAAATTAAAAAACAAAAAAAGAGCATAGAAAGCCCTGTGCACGTGTGTTCCTGGAAGGGCTGG